GAACCACGGTGGTCAGTGACCACAGGGGCCGAGGTAGGAAAGGGGGAGGGATTTGGGAATCCGGTCAAGACTCAAGGCAGGAAGGGAGAAGAGCTCTGGACGCTGGGACAAGGAGGTCAAAGGCCTGGGGCTGGAGTCCGACGGAGCCAGAGGGGAAGACAAGACTGGGGGCGGCGCGCGCCACCCAGCGGTATCGGGAGGGAGGACCGGAGGGAGGGCTGGGCCGGACGCTCCTCTCGCGCACCGATCGACCTCGGGTTCCTGGAGGGGCGTCCCCGTGGGATCCCGGCTCCGTACATCCTGGAGCCCCTAGGGGAGGGACGGACCAGTGGGGGCCGGCGGGGCCTCATCAGACACCCCAACGCCAGGACCCAACGGGACCGAGGACGGTCGCCGGGCGCTTCACGGTTCGCGTGGTTTCAGGATCTCGGAGAACACAACCGGCAGGTCCTGCAGCTCCGCGCCCATCTCCCTCCCCGCGGCCACACCCCCGGCCACGGCCCGGCCCTGCCGGAAGCACAGTCCTCCTGGCCACGCCCCCCAGTCCTTCGTAGCAAAAGCTCCGGTCCAGGCCCCGCCCCCAGCCCGCCCCAACCTCGATTGCCTACTAGGCCCCGCCGCCCTTTGGCAGTAACGTCCGAGTCCGGCTCCCGCGCAGGCCCCGCCCCGCCCCGCCCCGCCGCCCTCCGTCCCTCCCATCCGGGGGACTCAACGCGTCCCACCGAGGCCCCGCCTTCAAACAGGCCCCGCCCCCTAACGGACCCCGTCCCACCGAGGACCCGCCTTCAAACAGGCCCCGCCCCCGAACAGACCCAGTCCCACCGAGGCCCCGTCTCCGGGAAGGCCCCGCCCACGAACAGACCCACCCCACTGAGGCCCCCCGACGCCGCTGCCGCTCTGCAGCCCCCCAGGCGGGACGCGTCGCGCGGGCTGCCCCTTCTCCCTCTCAGCTTTCGGAGGGACCCGGGCTGAGCGCCCCGCCCCGCCTCGCCCCGCCTCTTCCCTCGCCCGATCCCGCGCCCTCAGTGTCCCGGCCGCGCAGGACTTGACATGCTGCCCGACTGCCTGTCGGCCGAGGGCGAGCTGCGCTGCCGCCGGCTGCTGGCAGGGGCCACGGCCCGGCTCCGCGCGCGGCCCGCGTCGGCCGCGGTGCTCGTGCCGCTCTGCTCAGTGCGTGGGGTCCCGGCGCTGCTGTACACGCTGCGGTCCAGCCGCCTGACCGGGAGGCACAAGGGCGACGTCAGGTACAGCGGCCGGGAACTCCTCGCCCTTTGCCGTCCAAGGACCAGACTCCTTGTGTCTGTTTAGTTTCCCAGGCGGCAAGTGCGACCCGGCTGACCAAGATGTGGTGCACACGGCCCTGCGGGAAACCCGGGAGGAGCTGGGCCTGGCAGTGCCCGAGGAGCACGTGTGGGGCCTGCTGCGGCCTGTGTATGATCCGGTAAGCCACTTGGCTGAGGCCACCCCACCCCAATGCTTCCCTGACCACCTGCCCTCTTCCCCAGCAAAAGGCCACCGTGGTGCCAGTGCTTGCTGGTGTAGGCCCACTGGATCCCCAGAGCCTCAGGCCCAACTCGGAGGAGGTGAGCTGGGGGATATGAGGGGGTTGGGCTGTTCCAGTCCTCTGTCTACCCTCTCTGCCTCCTGCCTGCAGGTAGATGAGGTGTTTGCACTGCCGCTGGCCCACCTGCTGCAGACGCAGAATCAGGGCTATACCCACTTCTGCCGGGGTGGCCACTTCCGCTACACACTACCCGTCTTCCTGCATGGACCACACCGGGTCTGGGGCCTCACAGCTGTCATCACTGAGTTTGCCCTGCAGCTGCTGGCACCTGGTACCTACCAGCCCCGCCTGGCCGGCCTGACCTGCTCAGGGGCTGAGGGTCTGGCCCGCCCTAAGCAGCCCCTGGCTTCACCCTGTCAGGCCAGCTCCACTCCAGGACTGAATAAAGGTCTTTGACAGCTCTAGAGCTCTTGCTTCTGCTGTACTGGGGCCTTGA